CTTTGGGAAGGGAAGGGAGTTTTACTAAGAAACTAAGAGAAAATGCTCTTGCTCCCCAGCTGGGAGAAACCGAAAACAGAGAGGCCGGTGGGTGCACAGGAGGCAGCCTCCATCCCCGGGACCATGGGTAGCAAGGTGCAGAAACGGACTCATGCCAGCTGGGAGAGGGGGCCACCGAGGGGTCAACAGAGCCAGTCTGCAGTGACCTCCAGGACACCTGCACCTGCCTCCCCACCATCCTTCTGGCCACTCCCTGGTCAGCAGGGCCACTCCCTCAGACCAGCTTCCCAACACACCCAGGCCTCCGGTGCAGCAAGTGCCTGGGAAAGGCTGAGAGGAGAGCTGGGCCGGGGCTGTGAGTGGCCTCCCTTGGTCAGGTGTTCACTCCTGGACGGTGCCCAGGGGCAGAGAGTGTGATTGACCGGTCAGGAGCCACAGGTGGCAGCAGCTCCCACAGGAGGCAATGGTCACCTGGTGGCAGGGGACATATTCCTGAAGGAGGCAGCCAGAAAAGGCATTCCCCACACAAAGTGTGGGAAACTGAGCCGGGCCAGAAAGTGACAGGCTGGTCCAGCAGCCCCAGGCTGAGCTTGGGCACAAAGCCGGGTGCAGTGGCCCACAGCGGAGCTGGCAGGGCCCCAGCCTCAATCCCTTGCGCCCTTACATCTCTCTGTGTTCCGGGGAATGCCTGGCCCCAGCCCTGGCCTCGGGGCTCTGGGAGGCCCTGCTCACCCCCACCCTCCCTGCATGTGCAGGAGGCTCTGTGGCTGAACTCTGCACACACACTGCCTGCGATGCAGCTGGGTCTGCTGCTGGCCAAGGCCAGCACTGGGGCCAGTTCCCTGGGGAATGACCATCCATGTGACCTCCCACCACCCTCAGTGGGGCCTGAGGGACTTCTGAAGGGCGGTGCTTGGGCACACCACGCTCCGGGACCCAGGACTCCAGGACCCATCACACTCCAGGACCAGGGGCCTCGTCGGTCTGGGGTTTCATTCTGGGGCTGGGTGCAGCCTTGGCCTCCCGGCTGTGAACCATCATGGGTGGGGCTGCCTTTTCTCAGCCCAGCAGGTCCCCAGCTGCTTGGAAAGGCCCCAGTGATTACATGAGGGTCACCTGGGTCATGTAGGACGGGCTCCTCCTCTCAAAATGAGAAGACTCACAGCCTTCATTCCCCTTGCCGCGTAGCATGGTGCTCACGGGCTCCAGAAGTTACAGCGTGGACATCTTTTTTTTTTTTTTTTTTTTTGAGATGGAATCTCACTCTGTTGCCCAGGCTGGAGTGCAGTAGCGTGATCTTGGCTCACTGCAACCTCCGCCTCCTGGGTTCAAGCAATTCTCCTGCCTCAGTCTCCCGAGTAGCTGGGATTACAGGCGCACGCCACCACGCCCGGCTGATTTTTAGTAGAGATGGAGTTTCGCCATGTTGGCCAGGCTGGTCTCGAACTCCTGACCTCAGGTGATCCGCCCATCCAGGCCTCCCAAAGTGCTGGGATTACAGGTGTGAGCCACTGTGCCCCGCGGAGCATGGACACCTTCTGCCCACCACGTGAGCCCGGGATCCTGCGGCTCAGAGGTGACTGCTGAGTCTAAGCCCTGGTCTGGCTTCCCTCTCCTTATCGCCCTTACCTCTCTTACAGCTGCCAGCAGCTTCTCCAAGGCACGGGAGGAAGGTAAGTGGCATAGCCTGCTGCAGGGAGAAGTCTTTCTTCCTCCTTGGACCTTTTCATCTCCCAGAAATTACCCCTGTGGTCTCCATTGCCTACAAAGTCCTGGAAGTTTTCCCCAAAGGCCGCTGGGTGCTCATAACCTGCTGTGCACCCCAGCCACCACCGCCCATCACCTATTCCCTCTGTGGAACCAAGAACATCAAGGTGGCCAAGAAGGTGGTGAAGACCCACGAGCCGGCCTCCTTCAACCTCAACGTCACACTCAAGTCCAGTCCAGACCTGCTCACCTACTTCTGCTGGGCGTCCTCCACCTCAGGTGCCCATGTGGACAGTGCCAGGCTACAGATGCACTGGGAGCTGTGGTCCAGTGAGTGCGGTGGGGGGCACAGGGCTGAGGAGCATGCCTGTGCTACCTTCTCCCACCCTGCCAGAGCCAGTGTCTGAGCTGCGGGCCAACTTCACTCTGCAGGACAGAGGGGCAGGCCCCAGGGTGGAGATGATCTGCCAGGCGTCCTCGGGCAGCCCACCTATCACCAACAGCCTGATCGGGAAGGATGGGCAGGTCCACCTGCAGCAGAGACCATGCCACAGGCAGCCTGCCAACTTCTCCTTCCTGCCGAGCCAGACATCGGACTGGTTCTGGTGCCAGGCTGCAAACAACGCCAATGTCCAGCACAGCGCCCTCACAGTGGTGCCCCCAGGTGAGAGGGCCCTTGGATTTCCAGAGGGGCAGAGCCCAACCCAGCTGCCTCCGCCCCCTCCCAGGAGGGTTGCCCAGGGCACCCACCATCGTGCTGGTTGGCAGCCTTGCCTCCACTGCGGCCATCACCTCCAGGATGCTGGGCTGGACCACGTGGGCCAGGTAGGAAATGGGTGCTCGATGCAGGGAGGAGGTGCCTGACTTGAGTCTCCACTGCTTTGTCAAGGTGGTGACCAGAAGATGGAGGACTGGCAGGGTCCCCTGGAGAGCCCCATCCTTGCCTTGCCGCTCTACAGGAGCACCCGCCGTCTGAGTGAAGAGGAGTTTGGGGGGTTCAGGATAGGGAATGGGGAGGTCAGAGGACGCAAAGCAGCAGCCATGTAGAATGAACCGTCCAGAGAGCCAAGCACGGCAGAGGACTGCAGGCCATCAGCGTGCACTGTTCGTATTTGGAGTTCATGCAAAATGAGTGTGTTTTAGCTGCTCTTGCCACAAAAAAAAAAAAAAAAAAAAAAGGGTAACTATGAGAGATGGTGGATATGTTAACTTGCTTCGCTATAGGAACCTTTGTGCTATCTATATTATCTATATGAATCCCATCATATCAGGTTGTCTACCTTAAATATACACAAAAACATTTATTTAAAAAAAAGAAAAAAGCCTGCCA